CTGGAGTGCAATGGCGCGATCTCGGCTCACAGCAACCTCCGACTCCCGAGTTCAAGCGATTCTCCTGCCTCAGCCTCCTGAATAGCTGGGATTACAGGCGCGCGCCTCCACAGCCGGCTAATTTTTCTTTTTTAGGAGAGACGGGGGTTTCTCCATGTTGGTCAGGCTGGTCTCGAACTTCCCGACCTCAGGTGATCCACCCGCCTTGGCCTCCCAAAGTGCTGGGATTACAGGCGTGAACAACCGCGCCCGGCCTAGAGGGGCTAATTTTTATCTATCTATCTATCTAACACAGTATCACACCAAGAGCCTGGCACATAATAGGTGCTAATTTTTCTCTGTCAACCAATCTATCAATCGATCAATTAATCACAGCAAGGGCCTGGCACATAATTGGTGTTAATTTTTATCTATCCATCAATCAATCACAGCAAGGGCCTGGCACTTAACAGGTGCTAATTTTTATCTATCTATCTATCTATCTATCTATCTATCTATCCATCCATCCATCTATCTATCTTTCAATCACAGCAAGGGCCTGGCACATAATAGGTGCAAATTTTTATCTATCTGTCAATCAATGACAGCAAGAGTCTGGCACATAATAGGTTCTTATTTTTAAAACAGACAGATATCTTTCTATCTGTCTATCTATATTTAAAGACATGGTCTCACTCTATCACCCAGGCTGGAGTGCAGTGGCACAATTTATTTATTTATTTTTTAGACAGGGTCTCGCTCTGTTGCCCAGGCTGCTCTTGAACTCTTGGGCTCAAGCGATCCTCCTGCCTCCACCTCCTGACTAGTATTTGTTTCTAGAGTTAAATAAATGAACACCACAGGTTATGACTGAACCCCCTGCTAATTTTTCCACAGTGCCATAGGGCTATGACACAGTCACCCACAGGCCCCCACCTCGATACTCTCTTCCGTAAATGAGGATCTGGGTCTGGTTTTCTGATGTTGCCTCATTTCCTGGGAGGGGAGAGGGTGCGACCAAGCCCTGGCTCCAGCTCTAGCGGGTATCTGCCCACCATGGCCCTGGTGCTGATCCTCCAGCTGCTGACCCTCTGTGAGTCACCCCTTTCTTCTCCCTGGGTTCCTGAAAAAGAAACTAGTCCCTCAACCTCCTACAGGGCCTCTGTGTCACACAGACATCACTCCGTCTGGTGAGTAGCCACCCCATCCACTCTCCTTTTGTCCATTCCTTCCTTCTTTTCTCATTCCCCTTAGTGGCCATTATAGGTGAGTACTGAAGACCAGGAACTTCTGAGGCAGCCCGAGGACCCAGGCAGCCCCGTTTATTCAGTCCCCCCAGCTTCATACCACCCTAAGCCATGGCTGGGAGCTCAGCCGGCTACAGTTGTGACCCCTGGGGTCAACGTGACCTTGAGATGCCGGGCACCCCAACCCGCTTGGAGATTTGGACTTTTCAAGCCTGGAGAGATCGCTCCCCTTCTCTTCCGGGATGTGTCCTCCGAGCTGGCAGAATTCTTTCTGGAGGAGGTGACTCCAGCCCAAGGGGGAAGTTACCGCTGCTGCTACCGAAGGCCAGACTGGGGGCCGGGTGTCTGGTCCCAGCCCAGCGATGTCCTGGAGCTGCTGGTGACAGGTGAGGTCCTGGGGTCGGGGAGGAGAAGTGGGCGCGGCCCCGGACTCTCACCCCGTCTCTGCAGAGGAGCTGCCGCGGCCGTCGCTGGTGGCGCTGCCCGGGCCGGTGGTGGGTCCTGGCGCCAACGTGAGCCTGCGCTGCGCGGGCCGCCTGCGGAACATGAGCTTCGTGCTGTACCGCGAGGGCGTGGCGGCCCCGCTGCAGTACCGCCACTCCGCGCAGCCCTGGGCCGACTTCACGCTGCTGGGCGCCCGCGCCCCCGGCACCTACAGCTGCTACTATCACACGCCCTCCGCGCCCTACGTGCTGTCGCAGCGCAGCGAGGTGCTGGTCATCAGCTGGGAAGGTGAGGGCCCTGAGGCCCGGCCCGCCTCCTCCGCCCCAGGAATGCAGGCCCCAGGACCTCCGCCCTCAGACCCAGGAGCCCAGGCCCCCAGCCTCTCCTCCTTCAGACCCAGGGGTCTAGTCCTGCAGCCCCTCCTCCCTCAGACCCAGGATTCCTGGGACCCAGCCCCTCCTCCCTCAGATCCAGGAGTCTAGTCCTCCAGCTCCTCCTCCCTCAGACCCAGGATTCCCGGGCCCCAGTACCTCCTCCCTCAGACCCAGGACTCCAGGCCCCCAGCCCCTCCTTCCTGGACCCAGGACTCCAGGCCCCCAGCCCCTCCTTCCTGATCCAGCAGTCCAGGCCCCAGCCCCTTCTTCCTGGACCCAGGAGTTGAAGCCTCCATCGACTCCCCCTCAACTTTGAGACTGTAGAGTCAGGTCCCTAAGTCCACCCCAGGGGCTGGAAACCTGGAGTTCAGGGCCCAGACTTTGGGGTCCGGGAGCTGATGGCCCCTCTCTCCCGGCTCCGCCCGCAGACTCTGGCTCCTCCGACTACACCCGGGGGAACCTAGTCCGCCTGGGGCTGGCCGGGCTGGTCCTCATCTCCCTGGGCGCGCTGGTCACTTTTGACTGGCGCAGTCAGAACCGCGCTCCTGCTGGTATCCGCCCCTGAGCCCCAGGAGCACTGCAGCCCGAGACTTCCAACCTGAGTGGCGGAGAAGCTGGGACCCTGGGCTGGACTGTCCTTTCCTGCAGCCCCACAGTCCTGCTGGCTGAGCTCCGCGGAACGGTCCTTAGACCCCGCTGTGCCCTGTGCTGTAGCTTCTTTCCAGGCCTTTCCCAAGGAGTAGCTGAAAGGAAGACGCGATTAGTGGTTAAGACTTCCAAGCCAGAAGACAGAGGGTTCGAATCCCAGCACTGCCGTCTACTCACTGTAGTAGTAGCAGCTACAGAAAGGTAGTAGTGAGACGTGAAGCCAGCTGGACTTCCTGGGTTGAATGGGGACCTGGAGAACTTTTCTGTCTTACAAGAGGATTGTAAAATGGACCAATCAGCACTCTGTAAGATGGACCAATCAGCGCTCTGTAAAATGGACCAATCAGCAGGACACGGGCGGGGACAATAAGGGAATAAAAGCTGGCGAGCGCGGCACCCCACCAGAGTCTGCTTCCACGTTGTGGGAGCTTTGTTCTCTTGCTCTACACAATAAATCTTGCTGCTGCTAACTCTTTAGGTCCGTGCCATCTTTAAGCGCTGT